CCCCTCCGCCTGGCAGCTGCCCCGTCTGGGAAGTGAGGAGCACCCCGCCCGGCAGCCGCCCCGTCTGGGAAGTGAGGAGCGTCTCCGCCTGGCAGCCGCCCCATCCGGGAGGGAGGTGGGAGGTCAGCCCCCGCCCGGCCAGCAGCCCCGTCCGGGAGGGAGGTCGGGGATCAGCCCCCGCCCGGCCAGCCGCCCCGTCCGGGAGGGAGGTGGGGGGTCAGCCGCGGCCTGGCCAGCCGCCCCGTCCGGGAGGGAGGTGGAGGGTCAGCCCCCCACCGGCCAGCCGCCCTGTCCGGGAGGGAGGTGGGGGGTCAGCCCCCACCCGGCCAGCTGCCCCGTCTGGGAGGGAGGTGGGGGGCGCCTCTGCCCGGCTGCCCCTTCTGGGAAGTGAGGAGCCCCTCTGCCCGGCCACCACCCCGTCTGGGAGGTGTACCCAACAGCTCATTGAGAACGGGCCATGATGACGATGGCGGTTTTGTGGAATAGAAAAGGGGGAAAGGTGGGGAAAAGATAGAGAAATCAGATTGTTGCTGTGTCTGTGTAGAAAGAAGTAGACATGGGAGACTTCATTTTGTTCTGTACTGGGAGGGGTTCTTCTGCCTTGGGATACTGTTGATCTGTGACCTTGACCCCAGCCCTGTGCTCTCTGGGGCATGTGCTGTGTCCACTCAGGGTTAAATGGATTAAGGGCGGTGCAAGATGTGCTTTGTTAAACAGATACTTGAAGACAGCATGCTCGTTAAGAGTCATCACCACTCCCTAATCTCAAGTACCCAGGGACACAAACACTGCGGAAGGCCGCAGGGTCCTCTGCCTAGGAAAACCAGAGACCTTTGTTCACTTGTTTATCTGCTGACCTTCCCTCCACTATTGTCCTATGACCCTGCCAAATCCCCCTCTGCGAGAAACACCCAAGAATGATCAATTAAAAAAAAAAAAAAGAAAGAAAGAAAGAAAGAAAAGAAGCAGAGTTGGACTCAGCGGGAAAATAGGCGTGCTACCACCTCAGGAGAGTTCCAGGGAAGAACCCCACCCGCACTCCAATGAGGTCACAATGGCTGGAGCTCTGAGGGGCCCAGGCTCCCTGAGCCAGGAGGAGAGGAGAAAGTCCAAGGAAAGATGGCTGGCAGTCACCCCTACTTCAACCTGCCTGACTCCACACACCCATCGCCGCCCTCCGCTCCACCCAGCCTCCGCTGGCACCAGCGCTGCCAGCCCTCTGGTGCCACCAATGGCCTGCTGGTGGCCCTGCTGGGTGGGGGCCTGCCTGCTGGCTTCGTGGGCCCCCTTTCTCGTATGGCTTACCAGGGTTCCAACCTGCCCTCGCTGGAGCTGCTCATCTGTCGATGCCTCTTCCACCTCCCTATTGCCCTGCTACTTAAACTGCGTGGCGACCCCCTTCTGGGACCTCCTGACATCCGAGGCTGGGCCTGCTTCTGTGCCCTGCTCAACGTCCTCAGCATTGGATGTGCCTACAGTGCAGTTCAGGTGGTGCCCGCTGGCAACGCTGCCACTGTTCGCAAAGGTTCTTCCACCGTATGCTCCGCTGTCCTCACCCTCTGCCTTGAGAGCCAGGGTCTCGGTGGCTACGAGTGGTGTGGACTGTTGGGCAGCATCCTAGGACTAATCATCATTCTGGGACCTGGACTCTGGACACTACAGGAGGGGACCACAGGTGTCTACACCACCCTGGGCTATGTGCAGGCTTTCCTGGGAGGCCTGGCGCTGTCCCTGGGGCTTCTGGTCTATCGTTCTCTGCACTTTCCCTCCTGCCTCCCAACAGTGGCCTTCCTATCTGGCTTGGTGGGGCTGCTGGGCTGTGTGCCAGGCCTCTTTGTGCTGCAGACCCCCGTGTTGCCCAGTGACCTCCTGAGTTGGAGTTGTGTGGGGGCAGAGGGGATCCTCGCCTTGGTCTCCTTCACATGTGTGGGCTATGCGGTCACCAAGGCCCACCCTGCCCTGGTGTGCGCTGTCCTGCATTCCGAGGTGGTTGTGGCCCTTATACTGCAGTATTATATGCTCCATGAGACTGTGGCACTTTCTGACATCATGGGGGCAGGGGTTGTGCTGGGCAGCATTGCCATCATTACAGCCCGGAACCTCAGCTGTGAGAGGACAGGGAAGGTGGAGGAGTGAGATAGAACTTGGGAGCCCGGGGGTTGGGAGGGACAGGGATAAATAAAGACAAAGACTGAAGACAAAAAAAAAATAAAAGAAAAAAAATAATTATAATAAATCCTAGGAAAGAGTGAAAGTCTAACTTCCATAGCACATTATAATATTGAGATGTTCAGTTATAATAAAAATATCACAAAGCATGCAAACAAATGAGAAATCTGGCTTATTTACAGGAATAAAATTAATTGAACTATCCTTAAGGAATCCCAGACTTTGGACTTACTAGA